CTAGGTAGGTGGATCTTCTCATCTTTTTTTGTTGTTTGTTTTTGAGACGGAGTCTCACTATGTCGCCCAGGTTGGAGTGCAGGGGTGTGATCTCAGCTCACTGCAACCTCCGCCTCCCGGCTTCAAGCAATTCTCCTGCCTCAGCATCCCAAGTAGCTAGGATTACAAGGCATGCGCCACCCCACCAGGCTAATTTTTGTATTTTTAGTAGAGATGGTGTTTCACCATGTCAGCCAGTCTGGTCTCGAACTCTTGACCTCAAGCGATCCGCCCACCTCGGCCTCCCAAAGTGGTGGAATTACAGGCGTGAGCCGCTGTGCCCAGCCCCTTCTCACCTTTTAAAGAGTAGGGAGAGGTGGGCAATCAAGAGATCCTGAGGTTAAGATATTAAGAACAGTGAGAGGATTTGGAATTAGCCCCTGGGGAGCATTCAGTGGTGAATAATAAACTGCCTTCTCCAGGGAGGTCAGAGAAACTTGCGTTTCATTCGTCTGCTATCTGGCATCCCAGAAACAGGTCAGCAGTGCTGGACCTCCCTCCATGCCAACAGTAAGCCTTCGCCCTAAGTCTACTGATTGTCAATTAAAGAGAGAGCACAATCTCATATGAATGTGAAGGGGTAAACACGCGTGGGGTTTGTGTATTAGGTGGTCTTATAGGCCCACCTGGGGAGGATTAATGACCAAGGCAGACAGGCAGATGAAAGTACGCGGGGAAAGAGAGAAAAGAAAAGAAAAGAAAAAAAACAAAAAGAAAATAGAGAAGGAGACCTAGGGAGACCTCAATGACCATTGATTCCTTTCGCCAAAAGGAGTAAGGCCCTTCCACCTATGGGGACAGCCTTGGGAAGGCAGCACCCAGGTTTGAGTGTGGAGGTTTGATTATCACGGACTGGCTCGGGGCCGGCTTGGTTCTCCCGCGAAGGTTCCAGGGTGTGTGTGTGTGTGTGTGTCCGCGCGCGCATGCAAATCCCAGAGGAGCAGCCCGACAGCAGGGGCGGGGCAGGCCACGGGAGGGCGGCCCAGTTCCCCAGCTCTCCCGGGACGAAGCGGGCCCGCCAGCGAGTCGCAGTCCCAGGAGCCGAGCTCCAGCACTAGAGCCAGCTGCGAGCGGAGGGCACCAACTCCGCAGAACTGGCTTTTCAATGGGACACCTGTGGCTCCTGGGTATTTGGGGCCTCTGTGGGCTGCTCCTGTGTGCCGCGGATCCCAGCACAGGTAACCCTTTGGGCACGCTAGGCAGGCAAGCATTTTACCTCTACTGTATTTTAATATTTTTCAGATGGCTCTCAAATAATCCCCAAAGTCACAGAAATAATACCTAAATATGGCAGTATAAATGGAGCAACAAGGCTGACTATAAGAGGGGAAGGTATCGTTGCTTTTTTTTTTTTTTTTTTGCCATTAATAATAATTAAGTCTTCTTACTTTTCCAGGTTTTTCTCAAGCAAACCAGTTTAACTATGGAGTTGATAACGCTGAGTTGGGAAACAGTGTGCAATTAATTTCTTCTTTCCAGTCAATTACTTGTGATGTAGAAAAAGATGCAAGTCATTCAACTCAAATTACATGCTATACTAGGTCTGTTTTAAAGTATCTTTAATAAAATCATTCATGTCTCATATATTCTTCATTTTCTTTATAGAGCAATGCCGGAAGATTCCTACACTGTTAGAGTCAGTGTGGACGGGGTTCCTGTTACGGAAAATAACACCTGCAAAGGTCACATCAACAGCTGGGAATGTACCTTCAACGTATGTAGGAATCTTCTCTTCAGTTTATGTATAAGTTTTCATATTGACATTATTCTTTTTACAGGCAAAAAGTTTTAGAACCCCAACAATAAGAAGCATCACACCTTTATCTGGAACTCCAGGTCTGTTATATGACATCTGAAATAACTTTTGGAGAATCTTTTTGGGGTTTTTGTTTGTTTTCAGGTACACTAATAACAATCCAAGGCAGAATCTTCACTGATGTCTATGGAAGTAATATTGCACTAAGCTCAAATGGGAAAAATGTTAGGATTTTGAGGTAATCTTTTGATGTGGAAATATATTCTTATACTTGATTTTTTCTAATAAAAATATTTGTACAGAGTTTACATTGGAGGAATGCCCTGTGAGCTTCTCATACCACAATCTGATAATTTGTAAGTAATTCAAATTATTTTCTTTACAAAAAATAAGCTTTGACATTAACTTTTTTTTAATTAGATATGGTCTAAAACTGGATCATCCAAATGGAGATATGGGTTCTATGGTTTGTAAGACGACTGGAACTTTTATTGGCAAGTGTTGGTCATCTTTCTTCATAATGCTCTTAATTGATTGTGTATTTTCATTAAATTCCAGGTCATCACAATGTCAGCTTCATCTTAGATAATGATTATGGAAGGTAGGCTATTTTGTAAATAATAACTTTTATAATTAAAGCAGAAAATTTAATCTTTTTTTAACAGGAGTTTTCCACAGAAAATGGCATATTTTGTTTCTTCTCTCAATAAAATTGCAATGTTTCAAACATATGCAGGTATGTGACTTTTCTTTCACTCTGTTGCGGGGATGATATTTTATTTAATGTGGTTTTCCCCCAGAGGTCACCATGATTTTCCCTTCACAAGGAAGCATTCGAGGTGGCACCACGCTGACAATAAGTGGGCGTTTCTTTGATCAGACAGATTTCCCCGTCAGAGTTCTAGTTGGAGGTATTTCTCATGGTTTTTGATATATTACTTTATAGTAACGGTTTTGTATCTTGCTTCTCTATAGGTGAACCTTGTGATATTTTGAATGTCACAGAAAATAGTATATGTTGCAAGACACCCCCCAAACCTCATATTCTCAAAACTGTATATCCAGGTAAGTTACCATAAGGGACAATGGCCATTTCTATGAAAGTCTTATTTTATTTCATTACACTTAGGAGGGAGAGGCCTGAAGCTTGAGGTGTGGAATAATAGCCGTCCAATACGTTTGGAAGAGATACTGGAATACAATGAAAAAACGCCTGGGTACATGGGTGCCAGTTGGGTAGATTCAGCTTCCTATATTTGGCTCATGGAACAAGACACATTTGTTGCACGCTTTAGTGGATTTTTGGTGGCTCCAGATTCTGATGTTTATAGATTCTACATCAAGGGTGATGACCGTTATGCTATTTATTTTAGCCAGACTGGACTTCCAGAAGATAAGGTAGGGAAGCCTCAGAATACTATTTGATACTGCCTTTTCTCTGTCTCTGTCTCTCTCGGATTAGGTGAGGATTGCATATCATTCTGCTAATGCCAACAGTTATTTTTCCAGTCCAACACAAAGATCAGATGATATTCATCTGCAGAAAGGAAAAGAGTAAGGCTTTTTCCTGTCATTAAATTACTGTGAAGTTATATTCATTAGTTACTCTATTTTCCAGATACTATATTGAAATCTTGCTGCAGGAGTACAGATTAAGTGCATTTGTTGATGTTGGACTGTACCAGTATCGAAATGTTTATACTGAACAACAAACAGGAGATGCAGTGAATGAAGAACAAGTTATCAAATCCCAGTCGACAATCCTCCAGGAAGTACAGGTTTGCTATGATTGCAGTTCCTCTTACAGAAATATATTAAAAATGTTTCTTAATTGGAAAATAGGTTATAACATTGGAAAACTGGGAAACAACTAATGCAATTAATGAGGTTCAGAAGATCAAGGTAACCAGCCCATGTGTGGAAGCTAATTCATGTTCACTTTACCAATATAGATTAATCTATAATATGGAAAAAACTGGTAAGTTATAAATAATAAGGGAGATACTGTTTTTGTTTGTTTGTTTGTTTTAATCCAATCAAAGTCTTCCTACCTGCTGATGCTTCTGAATTCATACTGCAATCAGCCTTGAATGACCTCTGGTCTATAAAACCGGACACAGTTCAAGTAATAAGAACACAAAATCCCCAGAGCTATGTCTACATGGTAACATTCATATCAACTAGAGGTAAGCATGTACTTAATTTTGTACTTCTGTAGGTCTACAAATTCTGTTTGTCACTTAATTTCAGGAGACTTTGATCTGCTTGGTTATGAAGTAGTTGAAGGGAATAATGTCACACTGGATATTACAGAACAAACCAAAGGAAAACCCAACTTGGAGACATTCACACTGAATTGGGATGGGATCGCTTCTAAGCCACTCACTCTATGGTCATCAGAAGCTGAAGTACGGTGTAGGAATGTTTCTACCACGCATTTAGAAGTTACTAATGTTTATATTGTTAATTTAGTTTCAGGGAGCAGTGGAAGAAATGGTTAGCACTAAGTGTCCACCACAAATTGCAAATTTTGAAGAAGGATTTGTTGTGAAATATTTCAGAGACTATGAAACTGATTTTAATCTGGTATGAAATATTTAATGAACTGTGAAACTGACTGTTTTCATTTGAAATATTATTGTTTCGGTAGGAACATATTAACAGAGGGCAGAAGACAGCTGAAACCGATGCTTACTGTGGTCGTTATTCCCTGAAAAACCCAGCTGTTCTTTTTGACTCAGCAGATGTTAAACCAAACAGACGACCATATGGAGATATTTTATTGTTTCCTTATAATCAGGTAAGCTCAACAAAATGATATGCTAATTGAATTTGTTACCAATGTTTTTCATATTTTTATGTAGTTATGTTTAGCATACAAAGGATTCCTGGCAAATTATATTGGTCTAAAATTTCAGTACCAAGACAATAGCAAGATTACTAGAAGCACTGATACACAGTTTACATACAACTTTGCTTATGGAAACAAGTAAGTTACGCTATGAATTTGAAAATTACATTTCTATACAACAAATTAATCAACCGTATTTCAGCTGGACTTACACTTGCATAGACCTTCTGGATCTCGTAAGAACGAAATACACTGGGACAAATGTTTCTCTTCAGAGGATTAGCTTACATAAAGCATCAGAATCACAGTCCTTCTATGTGGATGTAGTGTACATTGGACACACATCTACAATCTCAACATTGGATGGTATGTTGTATCATTTTATCTCTGCTTTAATCACCAACCTAATATTTTTATTTATATTCTTTAGAAATGCCCAAGAGAAGACTTCCTGCATTAGCAAATAAAGGAATATTCTTAGAGCACTTTCAGGTGAATCAGACCAAAACAAATGGGCCAACTATGACAAACCAATATTCTGTTACCATGACTTCATACAATTGCAGTTACAATATACCCATGATGGCTGTGAGCTTTGGGCAGGTAAGCCTAGAATTTTGCATTAATTTTTATGTATCATTTTATCAATATTTATTTTGGAAATTAGATAATCACACATGAGACAGAGAACGAGTTTGTCTACAGAGGAAATAATTGGCCAGGCGAGTCAAAAATTCATATTCAAAGAATTCAAGCTGCATCTCCACCTCTAAGTGGCAGCTTTGACATTCAAGCTTATGGACATATTCTTAAAGGTATATGAAAAAAATTTAAAATATTGGTGTATTCCTGCTGTTTGCCACCCCTCTGTGAGTGCAGGCCTCCCCGCTGCTGTGTCAGCTGCAGATCTGCAGTTTGCACTCCAGAGTCTGGAGGGAATGGGAAGAATCTCAGTTACACGAGAGGGAACCTGTGCTGGCTACGCGTGGAACATCAAATGGAGAAGCACCTGCGGAAAGCAGAATCTTCTACAGGTTCCCTCATTTGGCTTGGCTTCTCTTTTCTTCTTTCTAGTAAAATAATTGTGTGTAAAAATAGATTAATGATTCCAACATTATTGGAGAAAAGGCTAATATGACAGTTACAAGGATAAAGGAAGGTGGCTTATTCAGACAACATGTACTTGGAGACCTACTTCGTACACCCAGTCAACAGCCACAGGTATTTTTGAAACTTTTCTCATGATGCTTAATTGTTCTGTAGCTTCTTGTTTCTTTACTTGAAGGTTGAAGTCTATGTCAATGGAATTCCAGCTAAATGTTCAGGTGACTGTGGATTTACATGGGATTCCAACATTACTCCCCTAGTCTTGGCGATAAGCCCTTCTCAAGGTAACTTCCTGATTTTTAACCTATACTGGGTGTTAATATTGTTATTTAAATTGATCATTTTTAGGGTCCTATGAAGAAGGCACAATTCTAACCATAGTGGGTTCTGGATTTTCTCCTAGTTCAGCTGTAACAGTCTCAGTTGGACCAGTAGGTTGTTCTCTTCTTTCTGTGGATGGTAGGTCCTTTTAAAAACTATTAAGTCTAATTCATTTTCTTCATCTTTTTCTTTTTTTCACAAGAAAAAGAGCTCAAGTGCCAGATTCTGAATGGAAGTGCTGGACATGCCCCCGTTGCTGTGTCCATGGCTGATGTTGGACTAGCACAGAATGTAGGGGGTGAAGAGTTCTACTTTGTTTATCAGAGTCAGATCTCACATATCTGGCCTGATTCTGGAAGCATAGCAGGTAATGGTTAATAGTTTAAACAGAGAGAAAATTGTTGTTGTTTTTGTTTGCTTTTCTTATGAAGGTGGTACTCTACTGACTTTATCTGGATTTGGCTTTAATGAAAATTCAAAGGTATTAGTTGGAAATGAAACCTGCAATGTGATTGAAGGGGATTTGAATAGGATAACCTGCAGGACACCAAAAGTAAGGCCTCTGATTTCAGTCACTTTTTCCTCAATATTTTCTAATTTTTTTCCTCTTATTTTAGAAAACTGAGGGTACAGTTGATATTTCAGTTACTACCAATGGATTTCAAGCCACAGCAAGGGATGCTTTTAGTTATAATTGTTTACAGACACCAATTATAACTGATTTTAGTCCAAAAGTACGAACAATACTAGGTAAGAAATTCTTCAATAAGATTGGTCATTTGTTTGCATTATTTTTTAAATTTTAAAATACCAGGAGAAGTTAATTTAACAATTAAGGGCTATAATTTTGGAAATGAACTCACACAAAACATGGCGGTGTATGTTGGAGGAAAAACCTGCCAGATTCTTCACTGGAACTTCACAGATATTAGATGCCTTTTGCCCAAGTTGTCTCCTGGAAAACATGATATCTATGTAGAAGTCAGAAACTGGGGTTTTGCATCAACAAGGTATGATAATGAACATAAACTTGATGGAGTTGTCATTGAAAAATCTATTCATTTTTTTTCTCAGAGACAAATTAAATTCTTCAATACAGTATGTTTTAGAAGTGACCAGCATGTTTCCACAAAGAGGCTCCTTGTTTGGTGGAACTGAAATCACCATAAGGGGTTTTGGATTCAGCACAATACCAGCTGAGAATACCGTGCTGTTAGGTAAGAGCTTCATTCATAGGAAAGTGATTATCTTTTAAAAATATGCAGTATTTATTCTTTCTAGGGTCCATCCCTTGCAATGTTACATCATCATCAGAAAATGTCATAAAATGTATTCTTCATTCAACTGGGAATATATTCAGGATTACCAACAATGGGAAAGATTCAGGTATCAGCCATTTATATACTATGAAATAATGGCTTTTAAAATATTACTCAATTCTTGCCCCCAGTACATGGATTAGGTTATGCCTGGTCACCACCAGTCCTAAATGTGTCTGTGGGGGACACAGTGGCATGGCATTGGCAAACACATCCGTTTCTTAGAGGGATAGGATATAGGATTTTTTCTGTCTCCAGTCCTGGAAGTGTAATTTATGATGGCAAAGGATTCACAAGTGGAAGACAAAAATCTACATCAGGTATGTTTCTGCTTATTGGGTTTTGCATCATGTATTTATTACGTACAATCTCATTTTATGGCAGGTTCATTTTCTTACCAATTTACTTCTCCTGGAATCCATTATTATAGCAGCGGGTATGTTGATGAGGCTCACTCCATTTTTCTCCAAGGAGTCATTAATGTTTTACCAGCTGAAACCAGACACATTCCCTTGCACCTGTTTGTGGGTCGCTCTGAAGCCACATATGCTTATGGTAAGATGGTTAAAGATGGAAACTCTGTTACACATGACTTAACGGGCAGTTCTTTTGTCTAAAGGAGGACCTGAGAATTTGCACTTGGGAAGCTCTGTGGCAGGCTGCCTAGCAACAGAACCCCTGTGCAGCCTGAACAATACCAGGGTTAAAAATTCAAAAAGATTGCTATTTGAGGTTTCAAGTTGTTTTTCACCATCTATAAGCAACATTACTCCGTCCACTGGAACAGTAAATGAACTAATAACAATTATTGGACATGGCTTTAGTAATCTCCCATGGGCTAATAAGGTAAGAATATAAATACCTCCTTTGTACTTCTACTTGTTTTATTTTGTATTCATTTTACTTACAGGTTACAATTGGTAGCTACCCCTGTGTCGTAGAAGAAAGTAGTGAGGATTCAATTACATGTCATATTGACCCTCAAAACTCAATGGATGTTGGTATCAGGGAAACTGTCACTTTGACTGTCTACAACCTGGGCACTGCTATCAATACGTTGTCCAATGAATTTGATAGGCGATTTGTACTTTTGCCAAACATTGACCTGGTGTTGCCAAATGCAGGATCAACTACAGGAATGACAAGCGTGACCATAAAAGGCTCTGGATTTGCCGTTTCTTCTGCAGGTGTAAAAGTCCTTATGGGTCATTTCCCATGTAAAGTTCTATCAGTGAATTATACGGCCATTGAATGTGAAACATCCCCTGCTGCCCAACAGCTTGTGGATGTAGATCTTCTAATACATGGAGTGCCTGCCCAGTGCCAGGGAAACTGCACCTTTTCATACTTAGAAAGCATCACTCCTTACATAACAGGAGTCTTCCCAAACTCTGTCATAGGATCTGTAAAAGTTCTTATTGAAGGAGAAGGTTTGGGGACTGTTTTGGAGGACATTGCTGTTTTCATTGGAAATCAACAGTTCAGAGCAATAGAGGTTAATGAAAACAACATCACTGCTCTTGTGACTCCTCTCCCAGTTGGACATCATTCTGTTAGTGTTGTGGTGGGAAGTAAAGGCTTGGCTCTGGGAAACCTGACTGTCAGCAGCCCCCCAGTAGCATCTCTATCACCAACTTCTGGAAGCATTGGTGGTGGAACTACACTGGTGATCACAGGAAATGGCTTCTATCCAGGCAACACTACAGTCACTATTGGGGATGAACCTTGTCAAATTATTTCCATCAACCCCAATGAAGTCTACTGCCGCACTCCCGCTGGGACCACTGGAATGGTCGATGTTAAAATCTTTGTTAATACAATTGCTTATCCACCTTTGCTTTTTACATATGCCCTGGAGGATACTCCATTTCTCAGAGGAATTATCCCAAGCAGAGGTACTCCAATATCTGCCTTATTATCTTGATATTATTTATATTGTGTGCTTTTTTTTTTTTTAAGGTCCACCAGGAACTGAAATTGAGATCACTGGATCCAACTTTGGCTTTGAGATCTTGGAAATCTCCGTGATGATAAATAACATTCAGTGTAATGTAACCATGGCCAATGATAGTGTGGTGCAGTGCATCGTGGGAGATCATGCTGGGGGCACATTTCCTGTTATGATGCATCATAAGACAAAAGGCTCAGCCATGTCCACAGTTGTATTTGAGTACCCGCTTAATATTCAAAATATTAATCCAAGCCAAGGTAGTCATAAGTATGCAAGAACCTGCAGATATCTTTGTTTTTCCTTTTTATTTGTCTTCACTAGGGAGCTTTGGTGGGGGTCAAACCATGACTGTGACAGGCACCGGATTTAATCCACAAAATTCAATTATATTAGTTTGTGGCTCAGAATGTGCAATTGACAGGCTTAGATCTGATTACACAACACTATTATGTGAAATTCCATCTAATAATGGTAAGTTGTCAGAAAAAGTAATGGCAGTCTTTGAACTGCATTCAGTCTGATCTTCCTTTCATAGGCACGGGAGCTGAGCAAGCCTGTGAAGTGAGTGTGGTTAATGGGAAAGATTTGTCACAGTCCATGACTCCGTTTACGTACGCAGTGTCACTGACTCCACTCATCACTGCAGTATCTCCTAAGAGAGGCAGTACAGCAGGGGGCACCAGACTGACAGTCGTGGGATCAGGATTCAGGTACTGTCTCCACACAAACACGCATCATTGTGCATACATGTTATGTTTTCCCTCTTTTTTACAGTGAAAATATGGAGGATGTTCATATCACCATAGCTGAAGCCAAATGTGATGTTGAGTATTCCAACAAGACACACATCATCTGCATGACAGATGCCCATACTCTATCAGGGTGGGCTCCAGTTTGTGTCCACATCAGAGGTGTCGGCATGGCCAAACTGGTAATAGTGCTGTTGGGTATAGTAATCACAGCTAAATTTTAAGGTCTCTTATGTTCTATTACAGGATAATGCTGACTTTCTTTATGTTGATGCCTGGTCCTCCAATTTCTCATGGGGGGGAAAATCTCCCCCAGAAGAAGGATCTCTTGTTGTTATTACAAAAGGACAGACCATTCTGCTGGATCAAAGCACCCCTATTTTGAAAATGTTGCTTATTCAGGGTAAATTTCTGAATATCTGTTCATTGGACTCTTGTGATGTATTTCAAAATTGTATGATTCATAGGTGGGACTCTAATATTTGATGAAGCTGACATTGAACTCCAGGCAGAAAATATTCTAATTACAGATGGAGGTGTTCTTCAGGTATTCAAAAGAACATAATACATATTCATTTCTTTCTGAATGGCATTTGTGACATCTTTTGCAGATTGGAACAGAGACATCCCCATTCCAACACAAGGCTGTCATTACCTTGCATGGTCACCTGCGATCTCCTGAGCTCCCTGTCTATGGTGCCAAAACACTGGCTGTGCGGGAGGGAATCCTGGATCTGCACGGTACTGTGGCCAAGTGGCTAAGGGAGTTGGTAAAGGAAATACTCAGTGTGTATGTTGGTTCTAGGTGTGCCTGTTCCTGTGACCTGGACTCGCTTGGCTCATACTGCAAAGGCAGGGGAAAGAATTTTAATTTTACAAGAAGCAGTAACATGGAAACCAGGAGATAACATTGTAATTGCAAGCACAGGACACAGGTATGATATCTTCTGGGCTTAATGATGTGTATATTTTAAAATTTTTTTGTCAAAATTTTTACAGACACAGTCAAGGAGAGAATGAAAAAATGACCATTGCATCTGTGTCTGCTGATGGCATAAACATAACACTAAGTAACCCACTAAATTACACACACTTAGGAATTACGGTCACACTCCCTGATGGAACTCTGTTTGAAGCAAGAGCAGAAGTTGGAATTCTTACAAGAAATATTTTAATAAGAGGATCTGATAATGTTGAGTGGAATAACAAAATTCCTGCATGTCCTGATGGATTTGACACAGGTAATTTTAGCAGCTCTCGTGGTTGGTATAATTTTTTAATGATGCTTTAAAAACTGTTTTGAAGGAGAATTTGCTACACAGACCTGTCTCCAAGGAAAGTTTGGAGAAGAAATAGGAAGTGACCAATTTGGAGGCTGCGTTATGTTTCATGCTCCTGTACCTGGTGCTAACATGGTAACTGGGAGAATAGAATATGTAGAGGTGAGAGGCATTATTACTAAATCACAGTGGTTTACTAAATAACTGTGATTTCTGGGCTTAACAGGTATTCCATGCTGGCCAGGCTTTCCGGTTGGGGCGATATCCAATACATTGGCACCTGCTTGGAGACTTACAGTTTAAATCTTATGTAAGAGGCTGTGCAATTCACCAGGCCTATAACAGAGCTGTTACTATTCATAACACACACCATCTTCTGGTTGAGAGGAATATTATATATGATATTAAGGGAGGAGCATTTTTTATAGAAGATGGTATTGAACATGGCAATATCCTCCAGTATAACTTGGCAGTATTTGTACAGCAAAGTACCAGTCTTCTGAATGATGATGTGACCCCGGCTGCATTTTGGGTCACCAACCCGAACAATACCATACGACACAATGCTGTTGCTGGTGGCACTCACTTTGGCTTTTGGTACCGGATGAACAACCACCCTGATGGGCCATCCTATGACAGAAACATTTGTCAAAAAAGAGTTCCCCTTGGCGAATTTTTTAACAATACTGTCCATTCTCAAGGTTGGTTTGGAATGTGGATCTTTGAGGAATATTTCCCCATGCAAACGGGATCTTGTACATCTACAGTGCCTGCACCTGCAATATTTAACTCACTTACTACTTGGAATTGTCAAAAAGGAGCTGAATGGGTCAATGGAGGTGCCCTTCAGTTCCATAACTTTGTGATGGTGAATAACTATGAGGCTGGAATTGAGACTAAGAGGATCCTGGCTCCTTATGTTGGAGGGTGGGGTGAAACCAATGGAGCGGTGATTAAAAATGCCAAAATAGTCGGCCATCTTGATGAACTGGGAATGGGGTCTGCATTTTGCACAGCAAAAGGCCTGGTTCTCCCATTTAGTGAAGGCTTGACTGTCTCTTCTGTGCACTTTATGAACTTTGACCGTCCCAACTGTGTAGCTTTGGGAGTGACATCCATCTCTGGAGTTTGTAATGACAGATGTGGGGGTTGGAGTGCAAAGTTTGTTGACGTCCAGTATTCTCACACACCGAACAAGGCTGGCTTTCGCTGGGAACATGAAATGGTAATGATTGATGTTGATGGCTCACTTACAGGTAATGTTATTTTTTAATTTGTGATAAAAATCTAAAAAACATATTTTGTTTGTTTGTTTCCCAGGGCACAAAGGACATACCGTCATTCCACACAGCTCATTGCTAGACCCTTCTCATTGTACTCAGGAAGCTGAGTGGAGCATTGGGTTCCCTGGATCAGTCTGTGATGCTTCAGTCAGCTTTCACCGTTTAGCGTTCAACCAGCCTTCTCCAGTATCTCTGCTTGAAAAGGATGTGGTTCTTTCAGACTCTTTTGGTAAGTGGAATATATTAGTTTAAACAACTAATCTATTATTTTCTTGTTCTATGTTCTCCTATAGGCACAAGCATTATTCCATTTCAGAAGAAACGACTGACTCATATGTCTGGATGGATGGCTCTGATTCCAAATGCAAATCACATTAACTGGTATTTTAAAGGTGTGGATCACATAACCAACATTTCATATACATCGACATTCTATGGATTCAAGGTAAAAATATTTATCTTCTAATGATTATAATTTACAAGTCACATTTTTCTATAAACTTTTATAGGAAGAAGACTATGTAATTATATCACATAACTTCACTCAAAATCCTGACATGTTTAATATTATTGATATGAGGAATGGTTCCTCAAATCCATTGAATTGGAATACTAGCAAGAATGGGGACTGGCACCTTGAAGCAAACACTAGTACTCTATATTACTTGGGTATGTGTCATTAGGCAGAAATGATAGTTTATGTTCATTTAACCCACTTTTACTTCACTTTCAGTGTCAGGAAGAAATGACCTTCATCAGAGTCAGCTCATTTCTGGGAACCTGGATCCTGATGTGAAAGACGTTGTTATTAATTTCCAAGCTTACTGTTGTATTCTCCAGGATTGCTTTCCTGTACATCCGCCATCAAGAAAACCAATTCCCAAGAAGCGACCAGCCACATATAAGTACATAGGCCTTTTGTAGTTGATACCCTTCAAATTCATGGAAGTATTTCTCTTCTCTTTTCAGTTTATGGTCAAATGATTCTTTTTGGCAATCATCACGAGAAAATAATTATACTGTACCTCACCCAGGGGCAAATGTGATTATACCTGAAGGTAAATGCGTAAACACAAATGAATGAAATGTTTATGTTATATTTCTTAAAGTATTGTTTTATAGGAACATGGATTGTAGCTGACATAGATATGCCATCAATGGAAAGACTCATTATTTGGGGGGTTCTAGAACTGGAAGATAAATACAATGTAGGAGCTGCAGAATCTTCTTACAGAGAAGTTGTTTTGAATGCTACCTACATATCACTGCAGGTAAGAGTGAGGGCCTTGTAGTTTATATCTTTTTAAGTATTAACAATTTTCTGCTTCATTTCAGGGAGGTAGATTAATCGGTGGCTGGGAAGATAACCCTTTTAAAGGAGACTTAAAGATTGTTCTTAGAGGAAATCATACTACACAAGACTGGGCTCTTCCAGAAGGACCAAATCAAGGGGCAAAGGTCTTAGGTGTGTGTCTACAGATACCAAAAGTGTCACATTGAATAAGTAGGAGTGTGCTTTTCTTCTTTAGGGGTGTTTGGTGAGCTGGATCTTCATGGAATTCCACATTCAATATATAAAACTAAGCTCTCAGAAACTGCATTTGCAGGTTCCAAAGTCCTGTCTCTGATGGATGCTGTGGATTGGCAGGTAGACAAAATAATTATGTAATGGAAAATGAAGTTCTTAAATTTGGCACTTGAATTTTTCTAAGGAGGGAGAAGAGATTGTGATAACAACCACAAGCTACGATTTCCACCAGACAGAAACAAGAAGTATCGTTAAAATCCTGCATGATCATAAAATTCTCATTCTTAATGATAGCCTTTCCTATACTCACTTTGGTAAGTGGATGCTTTTTAACCAAATAGATATATTGGCAATAATCTAGCTGCCTTTATACTGCAGCTGAAAAATACCATGTCCCTGGAACTGGTGAGAGCTACACGTTAGCAGCTGATGTTGGGATACTGAGTAGGAACATCAAAATAGTTGGTGAAGATTACCCCGGTTGGTCTGAGGACTCTTTTGGAGCACGCGTACTGGTTGGCTCATTCACTGAAAATATGATGACATTTAAAGGTTGGTATCAATTCAGTTTATTTTTCTAAATGAAAAACAAATTTTAAATCTTTCCCTACCTTAGGAAATGCAAGAATAAGTAATGTGGAATTTTATCACAGTGGTCAAGAAGGCTTCAGGGATAGCACAGATCCAAGATATGCTGTAACGTTTCTTAACCTAGGACAGGTTTGTGCTTTATTTTTAATTTTGTGTATATTAAAAATGTTCTCTGTATCCCAATGTTGTATAGATTCAAGAACATGGCTCATCTTATATTCGAGGCTGTGCTTTTCACCATGGCTTCTCTCCAGCAATTGGTGTATTTGGGACAGATGGATTGGACATAGATGACAACATCATTCACTTTACAGTGGGGGAAGGTAATATAATAATATTTTGGTTCAAATTACACGATTTTCTTTCTTTTTTTCTTTTTTTAAACAGGCATAAGAATATGGGGGAATGCCAACCGAGTCCGAGGGAATTTGATTGCACTTTCGGTTTGGCCAGGAACCTATCAGAACAGAAAAGATTTAAGTTCAACTCTCTGGCATGCAGCAATTGAGGTAGTGAAAACAAACTTATAATTATACTAATTTGCACAGTATTTTTTTTTAATCATTGCACTAGATAAATAGAGGGACCAATACAGTTTTACAGAATAATGTAGTGGCTGGATTTGGAAGAGCAGGATACCGCATTGATGGTGAACCTTGCCCAGGTAAGTCTTTTAAACCAGGAATCGCTAAAACTGTTCATTCTCTGGTTCTATATTTCCCTCCAAGGCCAGTTTAATCCTGTGGAAAAGTGGTTTGACAATGAAGCCCATGGAGGTTTATATGGGATCTATATGAACCAAGATGGCCTTCCTGGATGTTCTCTTATACAAGGATTTACCATTTGGACATGCTGGGATTATGGAATTTATTTTCAGGTAATTATGATTAAAGATGGTGATTGTTTATTTAGTATTATGTAACCTGCAAATTCTATTGCAGACCACAGAGAGTGTGCACATTTATAATGTGACCCTGGTTGACAATGGAATGGCCATTTTTCCAATGATTTACATGCCAGCTGCTATATCACACAAAATTTCCAGTAAAAATGTACAAATTAAGGTAAGAAATTAATACAGCCACACCATGGAGAAAATGCTATATTGTTTGGCTTATTTCCAAACAGAGCTCATTAATTGTTGGAAGTAGCCCTGGGTTTAATTGCTCTGATGTCCTAACTAATGATGATCCTAATATTGAACTCACTGCTGCTCATCGGAGTCCTAGATCTCCATCAGGTGAAAAATTTGAAACTTTAATGTTGTTGTTCATTTTCATTAACTTTTTCTTTTTTGGTAAAAGGTGGGAGAAGTGGGATTTGTTGGCCTACCTTTGCTTCAGCTCATAACATGGCACCCCGAAAGCCCCATGCAGGAATCATGAGTTACAATGCCATCAGTGGCCTTTTGGACATCTCAGGCAAGTACACAGTCTTTTACAAATCTTCTCAAAAATAATCACTTATCTATTATTTATGTTTTAGGTTCAACATTTGTTGGATTTAAGAATGTTTGTTCAGGGGAAACTAATGTTATATTCATTACTAACCCTTTAAATGAGGATTTACAGCATCCAATCCATGTGAAGAATATAAAACTGGTTGATACCACTGAACAATCAAAAATATTTATACATAGGCCTGATATAAGGTAAAATACATAAAAATTGTGGTTTTTCTATCAATGAACTGAATAATTCAACTTTTCTCCACAGTAAGGTCAATCCATCTGATTGTGTAGACATGGTTTGTGATGCCAAGAGGAAATCTTTTCTTAGAGACATAGATGGCTCCTTTCTGGGGAATGCTGGTTCTGTGATACCTCAAGCAGAATATGAATGGGACGGAAACAGCCAAGTAGGAATTGGAGACTACAGAATTCCTAAGGCGATGCTCACATTCTTGAATGGAAGTAGAATTCCTGTCACTGAGAAAGCACCTCATAAAGGTTTGTTGGATCTTGCTTAATCTGTCATTAGGTATTGCTAAAATATATATACATATGTTTCTAGGAATTATTAGAGATTCAACCTGTAAGTACCTTCCAGAGTGGCAGAGCTATCAGTGCTTTGGGATGGAATATGCAATGATGGTTATTGAAAGTCTGGATCCTGACACAGAAACTCGAAGACTTTCCCCAGTGGCTATAATGGGCAACGGTTATGTTGATCTTATTAATGGTAGGTATTCAATATGAGTAAACTACAATTACGGAGTATGCACTTTCATTTTGCATGGATTTAGGCCCACAGGATCATGGCTGGTGTGCTGGATATACATGCCAGAGAAGGCTGTCCCTGTTTCACAGCATTGTGGCTCTGAACAAATCTTATGAAGTTTACTTCACTGGCACCAGTCCTCAGAATCTTCGACTGATGTTGCTTAATGTTGATCATAACAAGGTAGGGCAAGATGTCTTAAGAGTAATTGCTGTTTGCTTTCTTAAAACTTTTTTTTCTTTAATAGGCTGTTCTAGTAGGAATTTTCTTTTCCACACTTCAACGTTTGGATGTCTATGTGAACAACTTATTGGTCTGTCCAAAAACTACAATATGGAATGCCCAGCAGAAACACTGTGAACTTAATAACCATCTGTACAAAGGTATTGTCTCAGAAAAAATACAGTACACATGGAGCTGTGATGTTCTGGCTTTTTTCCTTCATAGACCAATTCCTTCCTAACCTGGATTCCACTGTCCTTGGTGAAAACTACTTTGATGGAACCTACCAGATGCTTTATCTTTTGGTTAAAGGAACTATACCTGTTGAAATTCACACTGCCACAGTGATATTTGTTTCTTTCCAATTATCTGTTGCAACAGAAGATGACTTTTATACCTCTCACAATCTGGTTAAAAATCTTGCCTTGTTCCTAAAGATACCAAGTGACAAAATCCGTATCAGCAAAATAAGAGGGAAGAGTCTGAGGAGGAAGAGATCCATGGGATTCATAATTGAAATAGAGATTGGAGACCCTCCTATTCAGTTCATAAGCAATGGCACCACAGGTATGAATAACAGGTGTTTGAGATGGAGGAATTAATCCAAATGTCATAATACTTTTCCCCATAGGTCAGATGCAGTTATCTGAACTCCAGGAAATTGCTGGTTCTCTTGGACAAGCTGTAATTTTAGGAAACATCAGTAGTATCCTTGGATTTAACATTTCGTCCATGTCTATTACTAATCCCCTCCCCAGCCCAAGTGACTCTGGGTGGATTAAGGTAAGAAAATGCAACTAGAAAAAATGCATTTTAAGAAACCAGTTCATCCCTTGTGCATTCACAGGTGACTGCCCAGCCAGTTGAAAGGTCTGCATTTCCTGTTCATCACGTGGCCTTCGTGTCCTCACTCTTAGTGATCACTCAGCCGGTGGCAGCACAGCCAGGACAGCCATTTCCTCAGCAGCCTTCGGTAAAGGCAACAGATTCTGACGTAAGTCATAACTCAAAATTTTACTTAAGTGAGTTATAATTATCTACTTTTTTTTTTTTTTTAGGGTAACTGTGTATCAGTTGGAATTACTGCACTAACTTTGAGGGCCATACTCAAGGACTCCAATAATAACCAAGTCAATGGCCTTAGTGGAAATACAACAATTCCGTTTAGCAGCTGTTGGGCCAACTACACAGACCTTACTCCCCTTAGAACAGGTGGGTGCACTATTTTGGATCCTCACATATATAAATCAAACACTATGATGCTTTTTTTTTCCAGGAAAAAATTATAAGATTGAATTTATACTGGATAATGTTGTTGGGGTAGAATCCAGAACTTTCAGCCTGCTGGCAGAGTCTGTCTCTAGCAGTGGCAGCAGCAGCAGCAGCAACAGCAAAGCATCAACTGTGGGTACATATGCCCAGATAATGACTGTAGTAATTAGCTGTCTGGTTGGAAGAATGTGGCTCTTGGAAATATTTATGGCTGCAGTTTCAACTTTGAATATAACTTTAAGTAAGTACAGTCCATTAATACATTATTTCTCCAAAAATTGTTTTGTATTGTTTCCATTTTTCAGGAAGCTACTAAAGTGCTGTTCCGAAGAATAGGCTGAAACAAAAATATAAGAATTATTAGCTACTTTGTTGGGCAATAGGCAAAAGTCTATAGCATTTTCATGAAAATATACTAAAAATATTTTTATGATATATAAAATGTACTAATTAGCTTTAAACACTAAAATCAGATTTCTTCAAAATATAAATTTGTTTTGATTCTTTATATTTATATGTTTTTATTTCATTTCAATAAACTTCCAGAAATTTGTCATTTGGAAGTAGATATGACACCTCTAAGTTATTGTACCAACAAATCATAGAATCCTTTAAATAATGGAAAGAGCTTGTCTAGTTCCGACTTAAGCTCTTTACATCAGATTGGAAGCATTTTAAGTATTCTTTTTAATACTTGAGGGGGGGGGTTCTTATTTTCTCTATCCATTTACAAGGTTTTGATTTCCAATAATCTAAGCCATTCTAGTTTCTAAGGATTTTGGAGAGACGAGATTGTCTTCACACAATCTGAGATGACAATCTCATCTCAGATTTTTCACACTGAGTTCCTGTCTTTCAGATTCACAGTAATCCCAGGAATTCTAGACTGTCCTGTATTTCTGGATCTGCCCAACTCTGGCCAATATTGGGAAAAGTTTTCTTGTCCTTGGAATGAACTTTTGGAACAAGTCCAAACTCCTTCTCTGCCTACCCCTCCTTCCCACTCAAAACTGCCACTACTAAGAGCAGGACTCCCCTCAACCCCGGGCATGAGTTGAGGGTTGAGGGGTTCCCTTAACTGGTGGATGCTTATTCACTGTTTACTGGATGAATGAAGTATAAAGTGTGGGAAGTCAACAACAGAACAGAACTTATTTTCAAGAAGATAAATTAGAGAATGCAAAAAAGCTACAGACTAAGGTAGCTAAGTTAACCGAACTCTCTAACAGTATTGAAAATAGCAATTCTTTACTCAGAAAATTCTAAAGGGAATACTTAATTTGACAGAACTCCTAATAAAGACATTGTAGCCAGATCCAGAGCCTTCCAGCAAGTGACACTCAGCAAACATTTGGGACAGCTGAGAGAATTCAACAAAGCCCATACCGTTGTCTCTTGTATAACATCTCCTAGTACATTCACCTCAGATCATTGTTAGTCTTACTTAGCAGAAAATGTATAAACACTTACCAGGTAGTAAAATCAAATATCTTGGTATAAATGTGGCATTTCATTCACTTGAGCAGTATCTGTTGGGTGTTCTAGTAAGTAGGAAGGCTACAAGAAATAAGATGCTATGCCTTCCCTCGAAGAGTTTTCAGGATATTTGGGGAAAGAATGGAAACAGACCATTTCAATACAACATGATCACTGTCTCAGGGAGAGAGAGACAGAGAAAGACAGAGAGATAGAGACAGAGACAGAGAGGGAGGGGGAGAGAGAGATAGATAGAGAGAGAGAGAAAGCATGAGGTTGCTAGCAATATGGAGGCCTTAAGCCTTGTTCAGGAGGGCTACCTAGAAGAGCAGTGGAAGAAAACTGGGAGAGGACCACTGAAGGCCTAGGGGCTACAGAAAAAATTCAAATGAACAGCTGGAATGGAAATAGTCACAATTTTAAGGGAATTGCAGGTAAGAGGTCCCTGACAAGGTAGTCTTCAAAGTATACATGAAAGCCCCTTCATGAGGAACATTTGCCATGTCCAGAGAGCATTGATACTTCATTGTACAGCACCAGGTAACAGAGCACTTTTATACTCCCCTCAGTTCCAACCCTGGTGGGGTGAAAAACCTCTGTTCCTGGGATAGGGAGGGGGAAAGAGACCCAACATGGGCCATTTCACGCTGAGACTTAAAAATCAGTCTTCCTAAGGCAAATCTAGTTTACTGTTCATTCCGTGATACTTCCTTTCTGTTGGAAAACTAAATTCCAAAAACTGCAATTCCAGCATCTATGGAACAAATTCCTACATTTGGGTTCTGGAAGAGATACAAAAATATTCTTCACACCAGAACATTGTAAAAGCCATAAAATTGTCCACCATCTGTATTCTTTTCTTACCTAAAGGTTTAATTCAGCCCACTGGAGTTTTTTGTCAAGATTTTTTCTGTCAGTTTTTAATAAGGAAATTTTCTAATACAAGTTATATGGCAGTAAAAGGAATTTCTAAAAATTGCTTCTTAGCCACACAGACTTTGTTAAAAAGTTCCTGTTTTAACTGCTTTAGGCTTCTGGCTGTCTGCTTTTTAAGAACATTCTAGAATTATCATAATAATTCCTTATTCCAGATAAATTACAATTTAATTACTACTTTTAAAAATGCTTGAATTATTGGAATCCATGGGCAATACATCTTCACATGTCCCTTATTCATATGCTAAGCAAGTTTTATTTTTGCTTTTTTTTTGCATTTAAATAATATTTCTCTGAACATTCTGTCTCAGAAATTGATGTTTAAATTCTTAAAAATAATTTGTATTGTAAGAAGTGGCTATCTAGCTCTTGAACAAGTCATAAAAATCCTTTGATGTGTGAATATTCTTCTACCTAAGACCTGAAATGTTGGCGAAGTAAATATGTTGTTCCAATTTTGGTCAAAGTAAGAAACAGAGAATAAAAAGTTAATAAGAATAGCTTCTTGTATTTCTCATAGTAAGTGAAATGTTTATATCTTGTACTACTGTCTCTACTCATTCCTAAATTCCATCACCTTGTGATCATTGCAATGACTTCTAGATGGTCCATCTGTTTTTACCTTTTATCCATTTTATCCCCAAAAGTGCTATTTAAAATATCCCTAGCACTAATAATAACAATAATCAATAATAAAGTAAAGGTTTATCACATGTTCACTACATGCCAGACACTATGCTGTGTGTTCTACATGGACCCTTTCCTTACAGCAATCCTATGAGGATAACCTTATTCCCTTCTCCAAATGAGGAAACTTGAAATGTTGAAGGGTTAGGTTAAATTCCCAAGTTCACAGAGCTACTAATGGTAAAGCTGGGATTCAAACACAGACAATTTAACTCCAGAGCCCAAATTCCAACATTTAATTGCTTCCCACTTTTCCTCAAGCATGGGCAAGTGCTTCATTGGGAAGAGTTTTTAATCCAAATTCCTGTTCAAATTCTTGGTTTCTACTTTACCACTTCTATGCCCTCAGGCAAGTTCTTAGTTTCCATTATTCTCAGTTTCTTCAACTGTAAAATGTGGAAAGTGTGACATCTGAAGACTGATGGTATCATATATATGACATGTAACACAGTGCCTAACAGGCGGTAAAATGATAGCCACTCTTGTTTTTATTTCCATAATGTGGCCTATATCATGTCAATCCCTGGCCCAGTAAACCATTAGGCTTCTTATTACACTGGAACAGTGCCTGGCATGTAATAAGCACCATGTGAGTGCTAATTATTAGAATTATTGGCTGGGCACTGGGCCACCTAGAACAAAGACAATTTCCCAGCTTCACTTGCAGTGAGACTGATCAATTTCTGTGCAGTGGGTTACAAAAACAGACATTATCTCGTGGCATATTCTAGAAACTGACCTTAAAACATAGCTATTATGCATCCCTTTGCCTTTTCTTCATCCCTTTCTGTTTTTCCAGCTACATGGAGCAAGATGGCTCCTGAGACCTGGAGGATAAAGGCCAGTGCCTTTTATTGCTCCATAACTTGTGTTAGAAAATCTCCTTACTAAAAATCTACAGAAAAATCTTGACAAAAAAAAAATTCCAGTGGATTGAATTAAAACTTTAGGTAAGAAAAGACTAAGATGGTGGACAATTTTATGGCTTTTACAATGTCCTTGTGTGAAGAATATTTTTATACCTCTTCCAGAACCCAGAGAGCTCAGCTGAAAGGAGTTTGGGTTCCTGACATTGTGGTGCCCTATACCAGCCCTTGCTCCTTTAGGGTTTCATTGTTATTTGGTGGTTATCCTAAATCTCCTGCTTTCATCAGATGTCTGAGATGGCAAAATTTGGAAGGATCAAGAGAACAGAGAGTTAATCCTTCCTAATGGGAAAGGTGGACAATGCCAAGGTTAAAATACCACATGCATCTTTGAGTTACTACTATACCCTCCCGAATGGAAATGCTTCAACTTTAATCTGAGGCTAGGCGCAGTGGCTCACGCCTGTAATCCCAGCACTCTGGGAGGCCAAGGCAGGCGGATCACGAGGTCAGGAGATCGAGACTATCCTGGCTAACACAGTGAAATCCTGTCTCTACTAAAAATACAAAAAAATTAGCCAGGCATGGTGGCGGGCACCTGTAGTCTCAGCTAGTCGGGAGGCTGAGGCAGGAGAATGGTGTGAACCCAGGAGGCGGAGCTTGCAGTGAGCTGAGATCTCGCCACTGCACTCCAGCCTGGGTGACAGAGCGAGACACATCTCAAAAAAAAAAACCCAAAAAACTTTAATCTGAATCCATTATGTGTTGGGTTGGGTTGGGGAACCTACCAAAACAGTGGGAGAGTCTTGCCCTTTTTCTAAGATCATCAGTGGGCATTTTCAGCTTCCCCATTATGGTAGTAGCTGCAAGGAGTGTTCAGTCTCCAGTGAAAGAAATATTAAGATTTATTCCCCCAATTTCCCCTCCCCAGAGAGTAGCTACAGACACACTGTGTAAGACCAAATAGGAAAAGTCTGCCACAGGGGACACAGTAGGTACTTGAATACTTGTGGGCAGTCTAACCAGCTACAAACCTCTTGTTGCCGTACTTGCAAGTCCTAATACAGTACTGTAGTTATTATAATTCCATCATTCTGAAATTAGAAAGATGGTCATGGAGAAACTGTTCTAAGAACGCCATTCACCCATGAATGTGACTTTATTAGAGGTTTTTTTTTTAGGTTAAGGACTATGTATTCTTTCAATTTCTCTAAAGTGCTTAGCACACACTCTGCCCATGGTAAGTGTTAAATAAACTTTCTGATAAACCAATGATTGGGTAGCATGATGAAACTTTTCCTATCCTGCTTTTTGAGATTAAGAAATCTTTTAAAAATATTACAGAAACTGCACTTTATCCTGACTTACAGCCTTAATGTTTGAAGTAGCAGTGTATAAAATTCACACCCAGTTATAGACTGAGTAATTATAGTTGCTATGGTAATGGGCTCTGTGCCTATGAGCAAAAAAAAAAAATTCCTTTTGTGCAAGATATTTATGACTGTGCCTGGCTACATGGCAATAGTATTTTCCTTTGGTTTTTCATTACAGTAACTTATGCATTTAGGCAGATGATCCTTTATATATGTAAACGCTATAAATTCTTAGGAAGAAAATAAATTTATTAAGTTTTTCACATCAAAAATTTCTAGTATGATTATGAGTTCAATTTTCAAGTGAAAGTAATCCTTAAAGGATTTAATTTCAAATAAGAACTACGTACAAAATATAGATTTAAATTAATTTTCACTGTATGAAATGTACAGTATACATAGACCAACTCCTTTAACAAGAATTTCTGGTATGTCTTAAAGGGCATGGGTGGTTAGAGGGAGATCCCCAAACAAACAATTCAAAATTAAGAGTTTAAAAAGCAACAATCAAGACACATATCCTCCTAAGTGAATTTGAATTAGACACTGGAAAATTTAAAAAGGTCAGTTACTATGAAGAAGGTGTAACAATATTTATATTAATCAGACAGCAAAGTAACAAACTGACTTAGAGGAAGGAAAATAGTAAAATACAAAAGACTAAGTTAGCAGATCATTTTGATATCCAGATGTGCTGAAATGATGGACACTGAGAAGAAAGAATAGACAAAACTTGGCAACAGATCTTGGTATGAAATAAATATCCCATGAGTAGTACATAAAAGCCTGGAGAGAGAGGGGAAGGATTGTAAGTGTCATAGTTCTGACAGCTGCTCTTTCATCCTATGCCTTTAAAACAAAGGGAACAAAGAAGGGAACAAAGAAGGTAGAAGCGGGGGTATGGAGGGTTGACTTCTGGCTGTCCCTCCCTGTTTCCCTTTGTTAATATATTGCTAGTAGACATGTCTACTTCTGGTTGCTGATGACATAAAATTCACCTCTATTTCTTGGAAGCACTATTCCATGTTGTGAGCTAAAGGGGATTGTACTGATCTTGAAGATAACAAATCTGCCTGCTTCAAAGGTTTCACCGATTTTATTGCTGTGTTTCCAACACATTTCCACATATGGTATGATATTTAATTTGCAAAATAAATCCGTAAAGCAGGAATTACTAACCTAATTTTGCAGATGAGAAAACTGAGGCTTAAAGTTGTTCAAGGTCAAAGTCACGATGTCCATCATGCTGTAGCTCAATGAATGAGTCTCACATTGTTTCATGTTGTTTTATTTCTACTTTCTCAATCCATGTACAAGATAGATTTACAAACTACTGTTTTATGTTGGTTGTATGAATTTCAATACATTTACTGTTAGAAATAACAAAAGGTCTTAGACTGCCAGATGCTGTTCCCATCAACTCTACTTAATTCATAATATAGCTGAACTCTGTCATAAATCTAATAACGATGTGGACATTAGCCAGAAGTATGATGTGGCTGAACCTCACCACTGAACACAAAATGAGAATTCACCTCATCTTTTCATTTGAATTTATTTCTACTAAAATATATGTATTATTTTTCTTGATTTCTAACCAGGCCCCTTCTGAAGAAAACTGGTTAACTCTAAATTGTTACTAAATTTTGAATCTTCCTGTATTTAGCAATAAAAGTTACTGCTAATTGTAATAACAATTATGAGGAAAAATTTATTTAAATGCTTCATAGAAAGTTAATTTTCATTTAATAGAAAAGAAATAAAAAATCTGCTTCAGACTGTTTGATTTCTCTATTAGGCAATTGACCCTAACTAGTATATGGTGATTTTGAGTATTAAAAAAGAAGTTATAATTTTCCAGAATATTAATGTTTATTATTTTGAAAGCAAGTAAAATTCTCCAGTAGGAAGATTAATAAAACAATTCATTAAAATTCTCATCAGAAAATCCTATGCTTTCAAATGTATCTGCTCAAAGATGTCACTCTATGTGCGGCAAAGCTTTGTTTTACTTGATCAAGAAATGAATGTGACTTTATGATCTTGTATTCAACTGTGAACAGCTGCTCATTAATAAAAAGCCATTAAAGTCCAAGTCAGAACAGCAGGTCTAAAATTGTGTTTGAG